CGCCCGGACGGCTTCGCGGGGCGCGAGCGCGGGAGCAGGAACAGGTGTTGGAGGCGCGCTCCGGGAGCGCGCGGCCCGGCCTCCCCTACCCCCACACCCCCCCTCCCGCCTGCGCCCCCCGCCTCTCGGGTACCTCATTTGCATGTCGCCGGGGCTCGCGAGTGTGCGCGCGCGCGGGGGCAACGGGGCCGGCGCGTGGGAAGGGGAGGGGGTGAGGGGGCCCTGCCCCTCGGCGGCGGCGAGGCGGGGGCGGCGGCGCGCGGTGCCGGCCCCGCCCCTCGGAGAAGCGCCGGGCCCCTCCCTTCCTGCCCTTCCCGCCCGCCTGCGCGCCCGCGGGAAACAAAGGGGACTCGCTGGGTCCTAACGACCGGTCGCGGCCACGCCCGGAAGCCGCGCCTGCGCACCGGCGGCCCTGGTGTGTCCCCAGTGGGAAATAACCCAGCACCACATCCCCAACCACCTCGAAACGCCTTTCCTCTCACAAAGCCCACAGTCGGGTGACCCAAAGACAGATACCGAATGATGAGGAGCGGGAAAATGGCTGCCCAGTGCCCGTAATTAACATGGCACCGGACAGGCTTCGAAGCCCATGGAGTGCTAAGTGGATAAGATGGTGCCGGTCTTTTCCAGCTCTGTATTGCAGTTGGCGCACTTCGCTTTCTTTTTTTTTCCCTAGTCCAACTGTACATCCTAATCGGAGGAGTCCGAGGCTGTGAAAAAGAAATAGTATCTGCTCTCATTTACGTTAGCATCGCCTAGTGTCGCCACGGAGAAGCCCCCTCGCTCTCAGCTCCTTGCCCTTAGTCTGTATGGCGCCGTGGGTGTCCCTAAGCCCCGCCCCTTCCCGCTGCCCTCACCCAAGATGGCGCGGGCCTGGCTTCTTCAACCTCCAGGGCTGGGAAAGGAAAGGGAAAGAGGGAGAAGGGCGGGGATGAGGAAGGGGAGCCAAGAGGGCGGGAGAAAGGGGGAGTACGGCGGGGGAAGGGAGCTGAGGCGGAAGTCGAGGGGCCCCCCGGGTGGAAGTGACGCTGCCCCCGCTGCCCAAAATGTCGGCGCCCAGAGGGAGGTGTAAGTAATTAAAGAGGAAAGCCGACGGACTTCCCCGGCCTCCCGGGGCCGCCCCGGGTCTCCAGGACCAACGCTCCGTACGAGCGAGGTGGACTCGCCTGGCCCCGGGGCCTGCCCGACCTGCCCCCCAACCGGGCGCCCAGGGCTGCACCTTTTAGGGGCAGGGGGAGGGGCACAAAAGGCCGGCTCTCGGGGCCTGGGGCCTGGAGCAGACTGGGCAAGTGGGGGGGCCCGCTCCTCAGGCTGCGGGGTGGAGGAGGAGGCGGGGCCTAGTGGCTGCTGGGGCGGAGCAAGGGCTGGGAGGAGCCTGAGTTGGGCGGAGCTTAGAGTGGAAGTGGGAGGGGCGTGGAGGAGGGAGAGTCTGGATAGAAAATGGGAGGGTCTTAGGCAAAGAGGTGGGGTTTGATAAAGGGGCGTGGCTCAGAAGGAATGGTGGGTAGGCCCTGGATTGAGGGGTGGAAGGAAACTCATTGAGGCTGGTTGGGTAAAGGGAGCCCAGGAAGCAGGAGGGAGGAGTTTAGAGTAGAAGGGATGGAGTTTGTCTGGGGTGTGGCTTAGAGAAGTAGGTAGGCCTAGTGAGGGGGGTGGAGTTTAAGGGTGTAATTTGGAGGGGTTTAATGCAACTATCAGGTCTTTATAATGAATGTGGAAAGGACTTGCAGGGGATGGGAATAGACTTCGTAGAGAAGGCCTGAGAAGGTGACGGGAGTCCAGTGGAGAGTCTTAGAAAGGATGTGGCTTCTTTAAAGGAAAAATTGGGTGGAGTTTTGGAAGTGGGTCTTAGTGGACCCGAGAGGGGCTTAGATAAGTCAAATAACTTAGCAATCATGGTAGGACTTAAGGAGGAATCCAGGAGGAACTTACGGGATAATAGTCATCCAAACAGCTTACTTGTTGCGTCTTTGCTGTGCACCAGCTTAAGTGGGCACGTAGCATTTATTGCCACAATTTTACTTAATTCTCGCCACCACTCCATGAGGTAGGTACTACTATTCCCATTTTACAGATGAAGAATTTTTATTATCTGATGTTACAGGAGTAATTCTGGTCTCCCTGCAAGGATGACTCCAGTGTGCTTAGCCCCAAATCTTTGCCCTCCCATTCGCTAAGTGGTCATCCTGGAAGAGGAGTGGGAGGAGCTTAGAGGGGAGTGGGAGGGCCTTTTGGAAGGAAAAGGGCTTGGCAAAGAATACAAGATCCTTAGGGAACATTGTGGGGGACTTTGAAGGGAGTAGGTGGGACTTAAGGAAGAGTGGGAGAGGCTTAAATTACAGTGGGAGGGGCACAGAGAGCAGTGGCCGCGCATTGGCGAAGAGCGAGGAGAGGCTTAAAAACACTCCGTGGAGTGAGGAGACTATGAAGTGATTAGGAAGATTTTGCCACAGGCGTGGAGCCGCGAGAGAAGGGTTTCTAAGAGAGTAGGAGGATTTTAAAGAACAATGAGAGTGGCTTAGAGAGGTGGGCAGTGGGAGGGTCTCCCAGGGGACAGGTGGTGGGTCTGGGAACCTGGGAGGAGAGAGCTGATGGGGAGCCGACCCCCTCACCTGCTCCTCTGTCTCCCCACTACTCCAGAGAGAGCCCCCACATACCACTGTATTCCCCGCCACCATGGATGACGTCCCCGCCCCAACCCCTGCACCAGCACCGCCCGCCGCTGCCGCCCCCAGGGTCCCGTTTCACTGCAGTGAATGTGGCAAGAGCTTCCGCTACCGCTCAGACCTGCGGCGCCACTTTGCCCGGCACACAGCGCTCAAGCCCCACGCATGTCCGCGCTGCGGCAAGGGTTTCAAGCACAGCTTCAACCTAGCCAACCACCTGCGCTCGCACACCGGGGAGCGGCCCTACCGCTGCTCTGCCTGCCCCAAGGGGTTCCGCGACTCCACCGGCCTGCTGCACCACCAGGTGAGTCCCACAGGCCGGCCCTAGGCTGGCCTCTGACGTTGTGCCCTTCCTCCCGCACCCCTAGGTCGTCCACACTGGTGAGAAACCCTACTGCTGCCTGGTCTGCGAGCTCCGCTTCTCCTCACGCTCCAGCCTGGGCCGCCACCTCAAGCGCCAGCACCGTGGGGTTCTCCCCTCTCCCCTGCAGCCCGGCCCTGGCCTGCCCGCCTTGAGTGCGCCCTGCTCCGTCTGCTGCAATGTGGGGCCCTGCTCGGTGTGCGGGGGCTCAGGGGCCGGCGGCGGAGAGGGCCCCGAGGGGGCAGGCGCGGGTCTGGGCAGCTGGGGGCTGGCAGAGGCGGCAGCTGCGGCCGCGGCCTCCTTGCCCCCATTTGCGTGCGGCGCCTGCGCGCGGCGCTTCGACCACGGCCGCGAGCTGGCGGCCCACTGGGCGGCGCACACCGACGTGAAGCCCTTCAAGTGCCCGCGCTGCGAGCGCGACTTCAACGCGCCCGCGCTGCTGGAGCGGCACAAGCTGACGCACGACCTGCAGGGCCCGGGCGCGCCCCCAGCGCAGGCCTGGGCCGCGGGGCCAGGCGCAGGGCCCGAGACGGCGGGCGAAGGCACCGCTGCGGAGGCGGGCGACGCTCCTCTGGCTTCGGACCGCAGGCTGCTCCTGGGCCCCGCGGGGGGCGGCGTGCCCAAGCTCGGGGGGCTGCTCCCCGAGGGCGGTGGGGAGGCGCCTGCACCTGCGGCGGCCGCCGAGCCCTCGGAAGACACCCTGTACCAGTGCGACTGCGGGACCTTCTTTGCGTCGGCCGCGGCCCTGGCCAGTCACCTGGAGGCCCACTCGGGCCCGGCCACCTACGGCTGCGGCCACTGCGGGGCTCTGTACGCGGCGCTGGCCGCCTTGGAGGAGCACCGGCGGGTCAGCCACGGTGAGGGCGGCGGGGAGGAGGCGGCGACCGCCGCCCGGGAAAGGGAACCGGCGTCCGGGGAACCCCCGTCTGGCTCCGGCCGCGGCAAGAAGATCTTCGGCTGCTCCGAGTGCGAGAAGCTGTTCCGCTCACCGCGAGACCTGGAGCGGCACGTGCTGGTGCACACTGGCGAGAAGCCGTTCCCGTGCCTGGAGTGCGGCAAGTTCTTCCGCCACGAGTGCTACCTCAAGCGCCACCGGCTGCTGCACGGCACCGAGCGGCCCTTCCCTTGCCACATCTGCGGCAAGGGCTTCATCACGCTCAGCAACCTCTCCAGGCACCTGAAGCTGCACCGGGGCATGGACTGACTGCCAGGCTGCGTGCGCCCTGCCCTCCACCCAGCCTCCTGGACTCGGCCTGGACCAGGGGACCTCGGGACTGCGCGTGAGGCCCCGGCCCTCCAAATCCAAATCCAGACGCAGGCCCTGAAATGAGGGGACCCTGACTGGAGAGGTGGGGGCCACCAAAAACCCACAAAGGCCCCGGAGCTGGGGGACCACAAACAAACAGGGTCCTTAGCTGGGGCAGGGGAGCCCAAATCTAGGGAGAGACTCCTGAGCCTGAGGTCCCTGGAATGAGTGTGGGTAGCCGTAAGTCCCCAAGACATGGGGACTTTGCAGTGAGCAATGGGTCTCCACAAGTACCTCTCATCTTGAGAGCCCTAATACTAAAAGATGGGCACCCACCCCCACCAAGGGAAGACTGCCCCATTCCCTGAGAGCCATCATTCCTAACGACCTTGATCTGGAGAATGTGGAGGGAGCATGTCCCTGAATTTTCCTAGATCCCTCCAAATGCCACCCACCAGAGTCACTGGTGACCCCAGAAAATGGATATAGCCGAAATCTGCCTTTCCCCTTTTTCATTCCCTGTGCTGAAAGAGGGACCAGGGTAGATGCCCCCTGCCCTCGAATCCCCCCTCCCCGACTGTGGAATGGATCGACCCTAACGATCTTCCCCGCCCCAAACACTAGAATAGACTGGCCTGAAATCCCCTTGCCCAGTAGAATGGACTGATCTATGTGCACACACCCCCATCACATGGAATGGGCTGGTCTAGGCTGTGGCCTGCCACCTTCCTTAGAGTGAATAGGGCGGACACTCCTCTCTTTTCCTGTAGCGTGTGGACCGGTCCACGCAATTCTTTATCCTGTGAACTCATCTGAGTGGGAGGTGGTGGACACTGGGGTTTCCTTCCCTCTCTCCGTAGCATCCGTTGGTCTTTCTCTCCATCTCTGTTGGTTTGTCTGTCTCTGTCTTCCTCCCAATCCCTAGGGGAAGGGGGCATTTGGCTAGGGGGTGCCCCTGTGAGCCTCGACCTTGCCCCCTCGTCCCTCTCCCCAGTGTTTCCAGGACCCCCAATAAACCTTGTCCTGTCAGTCGCTGATGCCTCATTTTCTGATCCTTGGCTCCA